AAGGTGCCTATTTGGAAAAACAGACTCCAGGTCTCCACCACAGAACTTAACACAAAATGAAAGCACACAACCCGCAGCCTTTGGCTGTGGTGTTTTTGAAAACAAGGAAGGGCACAGAACCATGGCTTAAAATACCCGAAAGCTGCAGCCCACAAAAAGAGTATTTCAGGGCGGGTTGGCCGTTCCCTGCAGGCAAACGTTCGGTGCAGGCGGCCGGGCGTTCCTGCGGGGAGGGCGCCACTGTGATGCAAAGACATCAAGCGGACTTTCAGCTTGCCCGTGGACGCTGCGGTGCCGCTTTCCCTATCCAGTCCTGTTCCCGCGGCTCCCCAGCCTACCCCGGGCCGACCAAGAGGTCCGGCGGGGTCTGCGCCGCATCAGCGCCCGCTCGTCAGGCCTAGCCCTCCGCACAGCCAAGGCCGACCAGACCTCTAGACACTCCGTCGTCGGGTGTGGGGCGGAGAAGTAAAGGGCGAGTTTTCTTCCTAGATTCCAGTGGGAACCAAGAAAAGGAGTTGGCAGCTGTGTAAACTGGACCTGGGGTGCGGCCTCCGGGAACAAAAGAGGTGATAAATGCACAGCAGCCGAGGTTCTGCGTGCTCCTTTGGGGCCACTACGAATCCCCGTGAATCACCCCAGCCCGGGCAGAGGGCCAGAAATGATGAAAATGCAGATTCATGGCTTCCACTCCAGCCCTACAAGATCACCAACCGTATCTGGCAGTACCCAGGAATCTGCATTCTCGACAAGCGTCCGCGCCGACGGGGCTAGTGAAGTTTGAGAACAATTGCTTCCTACCCAGCCGCTCCGCTATCACCTAGGTAGCACGGCCGCTGCGGCTGAGGCTGTGACTGCGGCTGCGGCTGGGCCGCGCCTCAACCGAGCTTGGTCCTTTCCTTTGGTCCCGCCCCGCTGCTCAGCGCGGATTGGTGGCGGGACGCAAATCTGGCGCTGATTGGGCGGCGGCAGAGTCGCTCGTGAAGATTGTAGGGTTCGGGTGCTCTAGAGTGCTAAATTTATCTTCAGACCGGCGACCGCGCCAGCCGCGAATCGGATCTCTATGGAGATGGCCTAGGCGATATCCCTGAGCTGAGAGCATCACCCTGTCCCCGAATCCTTCTTTCCTCTCTGTTTTGTTTTTCATTCCCCTCCCTCTCTCCCCTCCCCCTCCAGTCCACGACGACTGGCTGTTGACCCTGTTCAGGCCTCGGTGAAGGTGAGAAGCAGAGCCGCCGCCGCGGCTAAGCGACTGTATCTAATTTTAATTTTTCTCATTCTAGGCTTTTGGTTACTCCCCTTCCCACCCCATCCCTTAATTTTATTCTTTTGAAGAGTGCATTTCAAGCTGCCAAGGTGGAGAGAGGGATTACAGAAAGGAGAACACCTTATTTCAGGTATCTTATCCTCTACCCCTTAATAGGAGAACTGAGATTAAGACTGCTAAACTCATTTCTATAGCTTTTATTTTTATGTGATAATCTACCTTTAAGAAAAGGTGTACCATACCTGAGAGCACCAGGAAGTCGCATGAGAGATCACCTGATACATGAACGTATGATGTTCCATCTGCGCATTGATGAATAGGCAGCATTTACAAATTAACTGATGTGTTGCTGTATATCATCTCTTTGATGATTGCTCCTCTTCTTTGTATCCTGTCTTATAATTTCAACACATTTGCGATACTCAATGTCTATTCTAAATTAACCATGTTTTGTACCACAAACTCATTGCCCATGGATCTGTTGCTGAAACAAGGAAGTCTTAAACAAGAAGTGGAATCTTTCTGTTATCAGATTGTGTCTGAATCAAATGATCAGAAGGTTGGAATATTACAAAGTGAAGATAAGCAGTTGCAACCTTCAGTTTCTAAAAAATCAGAAGGTGAGCTTTCCAGGGTCAAATTTATATCCAATTCCAACAAAATAACATTTAGTAAAAAACCAAAAAGAAGAAAATATGATGAAAGTTATTTGTCTTTTGGATTTACTTACTTCGGAAATAGAGATGCACCTCATGCTCAGTGTGTATTATGTAAGAAAATTTTATCAAATAGCTCTTTAGCCCCTAGTAAGCTTCGAAGACATTTGGAAACTAAACATGCTGCATATAAAGACAAAGACATAAGCTTTTTCAAGCAACATCTCGATTCACCTGAAAATAATAAACCCCCAACACCTAAAATTGTGAATACAGATAATGAAAGTGCTACAGAAGCATCATACAATGTAAGTTACCATATAGCGCTGAGTGGAGAGGCTCATACTATTGGAGAATTGCTTATCAAACCTTGTGCAAAAGATGTAGTGATGCGGATGTTTGATGAACAATATAGTAAAAAAATAGATGCAGTACAGCTATCAAACAGTACTGTTGCACGTCGAATTAAGGATCTAGCTGCTGACATTGAAGAAGAGCTTGTTTGTAGACTGAAAATTTGCGATGGGTTTTCACTGCAACTAGATGAATCAGCTGATGTTTCAGGACTTGCTGTGCTGCTTGTGTTTGTTCGTTATAGGTTTAATAAGTCTATTGAGGAAGACCTACTCCTGTGTGAATCTTTGCAAAGTAATGCTACCGGTGAAGAAATATTCAACTGTATCAACAGTTTTATGCAGAAACATGAAATTGAATGGGAAAAATGTGTTGATGTTTGTAGTGATGCTTCTAGGGCAGTGGATGGGAAAATTGCCGAAGCTGTCACCTTAATAAAATATGTGGCTCCCGAAAGCACCAGTAGTCACTGCCTATTATACAGACATGCACTGGCAGTTAAAATAATGCCTACATCTCTAAAAAATGTGCTAGACCAGGCAGTACAAATCATCAATTATATTAAAGCTCGACCACATCAATCCAGACTATTAAAAATTTTATGTGAGGAAATGGGTGCTCAGCACACAGCACTTCTTCTAAATACAGAGGTGAGGTGGCTTTCTCGAGGTAAAGTTCTTGTAAGACTTTTTGAACTTCGTCGTGAACTTTTGGTTTTCATGGATTCTGCTTTTCGACTATCTGATTGTTTAACAAATTCATCTTGGCTGCTAAGACTTGCATATCTTGCAGATATTTTTACTAAATTAAATGAAGTTAATTTGTCAATGCAAGGAAAAAATGTGACCGTTTTTACAGTATTTGATAAAATGTCGTCATTGTTAAGAAAATTGGAATTTTGGGCCTCATCTGTAGAAGAAGAAAACTTTGATTGTTTTCCTACACTCAGTGATTTTTTGACTGAAATTAATTCTACAGTTGATAAAGATATTTGCAGTGCCATTGTGCAGCACCTAAGGGGTTTGCGCGCTACTCTGTTAAAATACTTTCCTGTAACAAATGACAATAATGCTTGGGTTAGAAATCCATTTACAGTTACTGTTAAACCAGCTTCATTAGTAGCACGGGACTATGAGAGCCTGATTGATTTAACATCTGATTCTCAAGTGAAGCAAAATTTTAGTGAACTTTCACTAAATGATTTTTGGAGTAGCCTAATTCAGGAATACCCAAGCATTGCAAGGCGTGCAGTGCGTGTACTTCTTCCTTTTGCTACAATGCACCTGTGTGAAACGGGGTTTTCATATTACGCTGCAACAAAAACAAAATATAGGAAAAGACTTGATGCTGCACCTCATATGCGAATCCGACTTAGCAATATTACACCTAATATTAAGCGGATATGTGATAAAAAGACACAAAAACACTGTTCTCATTAAAATTGGAGGAGTTTGCATGTCTCATGATAACCAAATGTAAGATGAAAATAAAAGATGATTTACTTCATCTCTGGTATTTGGGGGATTTAAATAAAATGATTCCATTTTTTTATACTATTTAGATTTTAAGAAGGCTAAAGAATCAAACGTTTTAAACATATTGTGTTATTATTGGTATTTCTTTACATTG